ATAGCAGTATCTCATCACCTCAACTCGTTCTAAAAACAAATAAAAGCTTAGTTATTTTCACAAGTTTCTATGTAGGGGCAATCAACATTTTATTGAGCACCTCCTCTCTGTAGTGGACACAGTGATAGATGCCTACGTTGTTTCAAATCCTTTATCTTCACTATTTCACTTAATCCTCACAATTAAGTCAATCATCCTTAATTTACAGATTAGAAGACTGAGGGTCAGATATTACAAATATTTTGTGCAAGGTCTTAAGGCTAAAAGTGACTGCTCGAATAACTAGAATCCAGGTTTGACTCCAAAGCTGATTCTTTCTACTTCACTCTTTTGCTTTTCATTACTATGATATTCACCAAAGTATTACAACTGGTAGACCTGTAATTATGTAAAACACTAAACTTCAACGAGTTTAGTCATCAAAAAGACACTAGATTATTAGGTAATTTTTTTAAAGATCTATCTTAAGTAAACGGGGAGGCTTCTTTGTACAGAAAAGTAGAGTTCAGAAGCCGTGATCCCTGGGATCCGAAAAGACAAAAAACCAGAATCAGCTGAAGGAAGTACTGAGGAATTTTGACATTAGTCTTCGCATATTATGGATTTGCATTCTGGCCGACAAAGATTCTCTAGGCCACCGGTCTCCTCGCTGTTGCAGAATAAACGCTGAGGACCCGCTGCGTCAGCGAGCTGCTCAGCAGAGAAAGGCGAGACCACCAGGGCTTTAGGCCTAGAGAAGCGGAGGCTGTCCTAGGGATCTCAGAGACACCATCACTTTCACTTCCAGCAGCCTCTGGGAAGGCGGTCCCTGTGGGCCTAATCCCTCCCCGGGTCTGTTTACTCACTTTTTTGATATTGGATTTGGAGGCAGGATGAAAGTCTTTCTTGCACATGAAGTTGGCGAAGGATTTCCCCATCTTGGAACTGGAACTAGGGAAAGCAGGGGCTAGATCTGTTAGCAACGTAAACAAACTCAGCCGCCTAACCGGAACTGCGTTTCCAGCAGCAAGGGGGAACTTCCGAGATCAAAGGTGACAGCTTCCGGCAACTGATGCCTCCACTGGCCACTCCTCCCTCCGTCCACCTGTCACTTCGGGTAGCTGGGAGGCCAGGTGAGGGGCGCGCACGGGGGAGGGGCGTGCATAGTTGAGACAGAAACCCGGAAGACCCAACTGTGGCGCGGCACTGCTTGACCGAGGGGCTCCGGAGCCCAGCTGCACCGGCTGCGGTTTGAGCGCCCAGGGCCGGGGTGCGGGGTGGACCGCGGCGGCCCTTCGACCAAAGGTGCTTGAAGCTCGAGCCCATTACTTTCTGTGGACTCTGACTCGAGCTGCAAAAGCTTTTCTGCACTGTTTTTCTCATCTATGTTATGAAGATAATAATTCCGGCCCTAACCGTAGTATGCTTGCGAGAATCCAACAATATGATGTTTCTGAAAGCGCCGGCTGAACTAAGAGCGCGTGAAATAGAATGACAGACAGCTCTGCAAGAACGGAGGCCCTGTCTATTTTGTACCCAGCTGTACGGTACTGGCGCCGAAAGACGTTCAATAAATACTTATTGAATGACGAATACGCGTTAGGAGTTGGTAAAATCTCTCAAGGCTTCACCTCCTCAGTGGGCTAGGTGCAATTCTAACCAGGGGGCAAGTTTCCTTAGCTTTCCCTACGACCCCAGTTAGGCAGCTCAGGTTACTATTGCAGCTTGATGGCCCTTGGGACTCCAGGTTTTTGAGTGGACGTGGCTGCTACTGCAGCAGGTGATCCACCAACCAAGTTCTCTATCAGGGTAATGTTAAGAATAAACCTTGGCCGGGCGCGGTAGCTCACGCCTGTAATCCCAGCACTTTGGGAGGCCAAGGTGGGTGGATCACCTGAGGTCAGGAGTTCAAGACCAGCCTGGCCAACATGGTGAAACCCCGTCTCTACTAAAAACACGAAAAATTAGCCGGGTGTGGTGGCACGCGCCTGTAATCCCAGCTACTCGGGAGGTTGAGGCAGGAGAATCACTTGAACGCGGGAGGCGGAGGTTGCAGTGAGCCAAGACTGCTCCATTGCACTCCAGCCCGGGCAACAAGAGTTAAACTCCATCAAAAAAAAAAAACAAAAAACGAATAAGCCTTTATGAGAAATTTTCTCTCCTACCAAATAATAACAATAACAGCTTTCATGTGAGTATCTACTATGTTCTATGCACTGTGCATTTTTATTTTAAAACATCTGTATAATTTTTAGTTAAAAAAAATGGAACCTTTTTCCTGTGACACTTTCGTGGCATTACCTCCAGCAACAGTCGATAACAGGATTATTTTTGGAAAAAATTCAGATAGACTCTATGATGAAGTACAAGAGGTGGTTTATTTTCCTGCTGTAGTTCATGATAACCTGGGAGAACGTCTTAAGGTAGGTGAAATAAATGTTTTGTTAGCAATATGTTGCTATGACTTTTTTTTTTTTTTTTTTACAGTGTACATATATAGAAATTGATCAAGTTCCTGAAACATATGCTGTTGTCCTGAGTCGCCCAGCGTGGTTGTGGGGGGCAGAAATGGGAGCCAATGAGCATGGAGTTTGCATTGGGAATGAAGCTGTATGGGGAAGAGAAGAAGTTTGTGATGAAGAAGCACTATTAGGAATGGACCTTGTCAGGTTATTTTTTGTTACATTTTATACTACAGACCTTTAATATGAGAACTTTATATTTTTGTTTTAGACTTGGCCTTGAAAGAGCTGATACAGCTGAAAAAGCCCTCAATGTCATTGTTGACTTACTAGAAAAATATGGCCAGGGTGGAAATTGCACAGAGGGTAGAATGGTATTTAGCTATCACAACAGTTTCCTGATAGCTGATAGGAATGAAGCCTGGATTCTGGAGACTGCAGGGAAGTACTGGGCAGCAGAAAAAGTACAAGGTATGGACAACTTTTTGTGATTTAACTTGTTTTTCTCCTTTCTCCTCTTCTTCTTTGAAAATAGAGGGAGTTCGTAATATTTCTAATCAACTTTCCATAACAACCAAGATTGCCCGGGAACACCCAGACATGAGAAACTATGCTAAGCGGAAAGGTTGGTGGGATGGTAAAAAGGAGTTTGATTTTGCTGCAGCATATTCCTATCTTGACACAGCCAAGATGATGACTTCATCAGGCAGATACTGTGAGGGCTACAAGCTTCTAAATAAGCACAAAGGTAATTTTATCATATAAATAATATTAGGATGAGTATTTGATGATTTTAAAAATTATTTCTCTAGGAAATATAACTTTTGAAACAATGATGGAAATTCTTCGAGATAAACCAAGTGGCATTAATATGGAGGGAGAATTCCTGACCACTGCAAGCATGGTTTCTATTTTACCTCAAGACTCCAGCCTTCCTTGCATTCACTTCTTTACAGGGACTCCTGATCCTGAGAGGTGAAGCCACAAAATACTATAAACCAGCAAGGCATGATAATTTAATAAAGACTCTTTTTTCTAGATCTGTTTTTAAGCCTTTCATATTTGTGCCACATATTTCACAACTATTGGATACCAGTTCACCAACATTTGAACTTGAAGATCTAGTTAAAAAGAAATCACATTTTAAGCCTGACAGAAGACACCCACTCTACCAAAAACATCAACAGGCATTGGAAGTAGTAAATAATAATGAGGTATGCTAGATTATATTCTTTGTTATATCATTATGTGTTTATCTTTATATTTTTAATTGTTTAGGAAAAAGCCAAAATAATGTTGGACAACATGAGGAAACTGGAGAAAGAACTATTCAGAGAGATGGAATCAATCCTTCAAAACAAGCATCTTGATGTGGAGAAAATTGTTAATCTCTTTCCTCAGTGTACAAAAGATGAAATTCAAATTTATCAGTCAAATTTATCAGTCAAAGTTAGTTCTTAGTGATCATATGGTCAGCTAATATTAGTTCTTAGTGATCAGTGGTCAGTAATCTTCAAAGTCAGAATCTATCACCTTGGTAAATTATATAAACCTAACTTGAGCAGATCTGATTATTCTTGGATAGTATTCAAGTGGTATCTTGACTATTAAACTACGTATAGTGTTGCTGAAATAGAAAGAAAACAGCATTGGAATTGGATTCATGTATCGTGGGATACAGGTGTTATTTCAGGTGATGTACTTGCATTATTTTCTTTAGCCATAGTAACTTTTTGTCACAATAACTAAGTATTCAATTATATATAAAGAGTGAAACATTAAAATGACGCATGGATTTATATTTATTATAATTATGTAGTACCCTCAAATCATTTTGTCAGTTACATCAAGAAAGCAGATTTTTCTTTAGTCATGAAAAATATCTCAAGTGGTAAGTTGTTTGTGCTTTAGGCAAACATTAACCAGCTCTAACAAGAAAAATGTCTAGATTTACACATTGTCAATACAGTATATTAGTTCTGCAAATGCACTTTTGTTAAACTCAAACATGCTCTTTGTCAAGACTTGGCTAACCAGTGAGCTTGTAGCTCTGATTATCTAGCATTTTTAGGGTCATTCTCCTTAATAGGCTTTTATGTTAATAAGATATATTTTTAGAAGAGCTTGTTTGGGAGATTAGAGAATAAGATAAAAGAACCAAAACCTTAGGATATACTGTTTCTGGGTCTGAAATCTCTCTCATTGTTTACTTCTGTTCACTCAGTGAAAACAGAAACAAGAATGAGGTAGTGGCAATGAAATAGAATTATTAGTATATTATGAACATTATAACATTTTGAACACTATAATGCATTATATATTATGAACTTTTATGAACTTTATACATGAGTAATAGCTTCCTAAAGTTTATAAAACATTGTTTAGGTTACATAAAGATTACCAAGTAAGACTCAAAATTGCAAATATAAACAAAAGAAAAATCCAACTGAAAATAACACTAAGTATTTTTGAGTTCCTAGAATGTCCATTTTGGTATTTGGTTACATTATCATATTTACTAGTCACTATCAGCACAATTAGGTTAATAAAGAAGTGGGTCATTATATTCAAAGAGTGCTCAGGAAGTTATGTGTTCAAAGTTCTCTCATAAATACCATCGTCTGCCTGATACTGCTCTTGTCTAATAGAGGGTTGACATTACAAAAGAAAAGATGTCTGACTCAAGAACTCAGTTGATTCTGTTTGCCTTAAGTTTGGTTCAGTGATAGGCTGTCTTCTAACCCCTATACTCCTCTTCTCTCCTTTAATAGATGAGGAAACTAAGGGCAAACAGTTCGTTACACTTACGGGAATCTTATTTCCCTCTCTAGGGGCAGCATGTTTTCACCTTCTCCTTTGCTGCCACCTTGGCCTAAACTAGCACCGTCTTTTAGCTAGACCATTGCGTTAACTGTTCTCCTACACCCATTTTTGTTCTTTATTTCCACCCACATGAGTCACTGCAGCCAATCTATTACAAATTTAAATCTGATTATGAATTCCCCTCCTAAAACTCTTTTTTAAAAGAGACTTTATTTTTTGGAGCAGTTTTAGGTTCACAGCAAAATTGAACAGAAAGTACAGAGTTCCAATACAGCCCCTATCAGCATACATGCATAGCCTCCCCCACTATCAACATCCCAGCACCAGAATGGTACATTTGTTAGAATCAATGGCCCTACATTGACACATTATCACCCAAAGGCCATGGTTCAAGTTAGAGATCACTCTTGATGTAGTACATCCTATGGGCTTTGATAATTATAAAATGACATGTATCCACCATTATAGTATTATACAGAGTAGTTTCACTGCCCTAAAAATCTTCTGTGTTCTGCCTATTTATCCCACCCTCCCTCCAACCCCTGGCAACCACTGATCTTTTTACTGTCTCCATAGTTTTGCCTTTTCCATATGTCATATCATTGGAATCATACAGTATGTGACCTCTTAAGATTGTCTTCTTTAACTTACTTAGTAATATCCATTTAAGGTTCCTGCATGTCTTTTCATGACTTGATAGCTCATTTCTTTTAGTGCTAAGTAATATTCGATTGTCTGAATATACTACTACTGAAGGACATCTTGGTTGCTTCCAAGTTTTGAAAATTATGAATAAACCTGCCGTAGACATCCATGTGAAGGTTTCTGTGTGGACGTGTTTTCAAC